TGAAAATTAGCTGAAAGCACTCCTCAAGGATTGAGAGACGGCCAGGCCACCTATGTTTTTAAAGTCTCTTGGTATAATAAGTGATAAAAAAGAGAGGATGCCAAAAACAGGGTTACAAGAAGTGTGGTATATTTAAAAGATACCACAGTTAACAAATTAATGGACGCACCCACAGAACACAGCACACAGTTGTACTGTTCACAAGATAATTACAGCCCTTTATAAAAAGTAGCTGATAGCATGCTTCAGTAGATAGTGAGCCCTGTAATGAGACACAAGTTGTAGATGAATATATTTTTCTTTTAATCCAGTCAGTGTTTCTTTGTGACTGTGTATAGAACTTCATGTGGAGATAAAGTAAAACATTCAAGTTTGAGACTCTTCTTGAATGTAAGCTTATGTCAAATGTCGCACTGGTGGATCCACCTCCCCCACACCCCCCGCCCCCCGCCCCCGCTCCATTCTGATGGTCGTGCATTTAACTAGAAATTGATGGAAATCAGTGTTAGTAACTGAGGGCCTTAGAATATTATCAGTCTCGGCATCCTCTCCCAGCATGATTAGGGGACAAAAGCCCGTATAGAGATTGTGTCCAGGAACCTCTGGGCACAAGCTCTTTACAGATTGCCTCTGGGGTCTGAGGGGCGCCCTAACTAGATTAGAAACTGACATGTTCTACCCCAGGGCCTCCGCGAACGACAGCAGGCGAGAATCCTTGCTCTGGACACGGGGAACAGGGTCAGCATCTCGTCTCCTATCTCCACCGACCTGTCTCTGGCTTTTCTTAGTCCCCAGATGCGCCCAGAAGGTCCTGGAGAGTGGTGCGTCCCCTTGGCAACCGTACAACGCGCAGGAAGGCGGAGTGAGATGAGGCTGAGTCCGGCCGGGGCGGGGCTGTGTGGGACTAGGGCGGGGCTCGGGGGCTAGACCGGGGCGGGGCTGTGTAGGGCTGGGGCGGGGCTCGGGGCGGGGCTCGGGGCGGGGCTGGGCGCGGGGGGCCCCGGCAGCCCTTATCGTATCGCGCAGAGAGCAAACTGCGCCTGGGCAACCAGTCGGGAGGGTGAGTCCCGCGCGCGACAGAAGCTTCTGGCGCGAATGGAGAACCAAGAGTTTCTAAGTTCATCTGCGCCGTCCGAGGTGACCGATGGGCAGGTCTCAACAGAAATATCCACTTGCTCCGAAGTCTTCCAGAAGCCCATTGTGCTCAGGATTCTCGACACTCACAGAGAGCTTGAGGAGTCCGAGGATCCCGAGAAACACGAGAATCCCGAGGAACCCGAGGAGGTCAGGGAGCAAGACCAGAGAGACGAGTCCGAGGAATGTGATGAGCCTCATGAGTCCTATGAGCCCCACGCTCCCTATGCGCCCCACAAGCCCCGGGACTCCTATGCACCTTACGAACTCCATGGGCCCCATGCAGCCCCCAAACTCCTCAAGGCCCGTGAACCCCGCCAGCTCCGCCACACCCGTGAGCCCCGCAAGTCCCGCGAGGCCAAGGAAACCGAGTTGCTTCCCAGCGCCGCAGTAATGATCTCCCCCTCTCTGATCACCAGAGCCCCGCCACGGCCTCAGCTGTCTTTCCTGGGTGGTAGGTGTTCCCCTTCCCTCGTCCCCTCTCCTTAATTTTTGCTTTTACTTTTGTTTTCTTTTAGCAAATCCTGTTTCCTGTGACTTTGTAAGGAAATGGTAAGACATAGTTATAGTACTATTTTCACAGATCTCTTTGAATTAATCAGCTGCTATTTGTTAGTTTTTCTTCTAGGAAGAGAACCCCAAATCTTTCAAAGCCTAAAAAGCAATGGGGAACTCCAGACAGGTAAGGCAATATTGTATGGTCCTGTTTGTGATTTTTACCATTTTATCTGTATGCTTCTTAACAGAAAACTGTTTTGGGGAAATCAAGATCCTATTCGCCCTGTTTCCCAGGGTGCTTTGAAGGCTCAGCTGACCAAAAGACTTGAGAACCTTGCCCAGCCCAAGGAAGTTTCCTGCCACTATGTACCTAACAGGTTAGTGTCTGTGTGTTATCATGTTACTTTATCGTTTACTTCTTTTCTCTTCTACAACTTGCAGGGCTCAATACTACCACAGCTGTGGAAGAGAGTCTGTAATTTGGGAGATCACTCCTCCTGCATTGTTTAGACAACCCTCCAAAAGGATCCAGAGGCTGTCACAGCCCAATGGATTCAAAAGACAGTGTCTACTAAATAGGTAGAGTATCTTGAGAATCTCTGTAAATCCTATTATAATATTTCATGTTTCCATTTGCATATAGACCCTTCAGTGATAACTCAGCAAGAGATTCTCTTCGAATCTCTGATCCTTCTCCCCGGATATTACAACTCTCAGTAGCCAAAGGCACAGACCCAAACTATCATCCTTCAAAAAAAGTAAGTGTGCCCTTGTGGAAGAAACAGTTCCTCTTATAAGTACTGTTTTATTTTTCTCCCCTAGATGCAAACCAAGATTTCACTTTCTACCCTGAGTGCGATTGCAACTCCAAGAATTATAGAGCTTGCCCACCCAAGGATCAAGTTAGAGGGTCTGTGCTATGAAAGACAAAGAAGTGAACTGCCCATCCGTCCTGTAAGCCATCGCTACCTTGGTATCCTTCAGCTTATATTTTTGTGTCTCTTTGTTTCCACTATAGGTACCTCCTGCTGCCATGATAGCTAAACCTAGCCCCCGAACAATAGCTCTAGCGAAGTCCAAGTCTGTTCATCAAGATTATCTACCTGACCGTGATGCCCATTGGCCAGTATCTTATGCTACTACTCATTCCAAAGCATCACCTAGGATTCAGGAACTAGCTAATCCAAATAAGAGGTATGTCAATTTCAGGCTAAAGTGGGACAGGATGAGTTCTACCTTTAACGTCTTTGTGTTACAGAGGGGTAATACCACATAGCAGTTTTGAACTTGAGTTTTGGAATCAGATAGAACCTGAAGTTGTCTCTGTCATGGATTATTTACCAGGTATGTGATCTTAAACAAATTTCCTAACTCCCTTGAGAGAGTTCATCCCTTTTTCCGTTTTTAGCCATGTGAAGATGCAGCAAGAAGGTGCCATCTTGGAAGGAGCAAGCAGCCATCAATTGACATTGAATCTTCCAGTGTCTTGATTTTGAACTTCCCAGGCTGTAGAACTGTGAGAAATGAATTTCTATCATTTGTGAATTATTCAGTTCATTGTATTTTGTTAGAGCAACCTGAATAGGCTGAGAGAGATAGTGAGAGTCAAACAAATGGAAACACATCCCATGCTTATGGATGGGTAGAGTGAATATTGTGAAAATGACCATACTGCCAAAAGAAATCTACAGATTTAATGCAATTCCCATTAAAATACCACCATCATTCTTCACAGAATTAGAAAAACAATCCTAAAGCTCATATGGAACCAAAAAAGAGCCTGCATACCCAAAGCAGGACTAAGCAAAAAGAGCAAATCTGGAGGTATCACATTATCTGATTTCAAACTACTAAAAGGCCATAGTCACCAAACAGCATAGTACTGCTATAAAAATAGGCACATAGTCCAATGGAACAGATAGAGAACCCAGAAATAAACCCAAATACTTACAGCCAACTGATACTTGGCAAAGCAAACAAAAACACAAAGTGGGGAAAGGACACCCTATTCAACAAGTGGTCCTGGGATAATTGGCAAGCCACATGTAGAAGAATGAAACTGGATCCTCATCTCTCACCTTATACAAAAATCAACTCAAGATGGATCAAGGACTTAAATCTAAGACCTGACACTATAAAAATTATAGAAGGTAACATCAGAAAAACCCTTCTAGACATTGGCTTAGGCAAGGATTTCATGACCAAGAACCCAGAAGCAAAGCAAATGCAACAAAAACAAAGATAAATAGCTGGGACTTAATTAAACTAAAGAGCTTCTGTACAGCAAAAAGAACAGTCAGCAGAGTAAACAGACAACCCACAGAGTGGGAGAAAATCTTCACAATCTATACATCTGACAAAGGACTAATATCCAGAATCTACAATGAACTCAAATCAGTAAGAAAAAAAAATCCCATTAAAAGGTGGGCTAAGGATATGAGTAGACAATTCTCAAAGGAAGATATACAAATGGCCAAGAAACATATGAAAAAAATGCTCGACATCACTAATGATGAGGGAAATGCAAATCAAAACCACAATGCGATACCACCTTACTCCTGAAAGGATGGCCATAATAAGAAAATAACAAATGTTTGTGTGGATGCAGTGAAAAGGGAAAGGGAACACTTCTACATTGCTCATGGGAATGCAAACTAGCATAACCCCTGTGGAAAACAGTGTGGAGATCCCTTAGAAAACTAAAAGTAGAACTATCATTTGATCCAGCAATCCCACTACTGGTTATCTACCCAGAGGAAAAGAAGTCATTATACGAAAAAGATACTTGCACACACATATTTATAGCAGCACAATTCGCAATTTCAAAAATGTGGAACCAACCCAAATGCCCATCAATCAATGAGTGGATAAAGAAACTGGTATATGTATATGATGGATTAATACTCAGCCATAAAAAGGGATGAATTAATGGCATTTGCAGCAACCTGAATGAGACTGGAGACTATTATTCTAAGAAGTAACTGAGGAATGGAGTGTATGTTCTCATAGGTGGGAGATAAGCTATGAGGATGCAAAGGCATAAGAATGATACAGTGGACTTTGGGAACTTGGGGGGAAAGTGTGGGAAGCGGGTGAGGGATAAAAGACTACAAATCAGGTTCAGTGTATACTGCTCGGGAGATGGGTGCACCAAAATCTCACAAATCACCACTAAAGTACTTACTCATGTAACCAAATACCACCTGTTCCCCAATAACCTATGGAATTAAAACATTTTTTAAAAAAGGAAAAAGAGTCAGAATACACAAATGAACAAAAGCCAGGCCACATATGGCAACAGAACTCTGCCTCACAACCTCTGCAGCAACTATGCCAGGAAGCTAAACCACAGCCTCTGCAACAATCATGCCAGAATGGTCAGAATTTGCTCAATGGTGCTTTATTGGTGCCTATGTTTTTGCCCCCACTTCTAACTCAGGACCAACCAGAGAAAGCCAAATACGCTCCCTAAGCCAATCACGTAAGACCCCCTAGTTCTAGTTAACCCCCTTCAACTTCCCCACACAAGCAGCCTCCAATCAGAGCATATCCAAAGCCTCCCCACACCCCTGCTGCTGTAAAGCTTCCCCTCTCCCCTAACTGCCTTTAAGTTTCTGTCAAATGCAAGTGTCTCCCTTGCTTTAGCCAGCTCTAAATAAGTAGCCTGTGCGTGCTCCCATTTGGGTGGTCTTTGTTTATTTTCACAACAATGAGCCCTTCACTGATTTAGGGGACACTGTGTGAGGAC